GAACAAAAAATTATACACTATCATTCACCCTTTCGGTGCTTTATTTCCTAAGGCATGGGATGGGAACAATGAGTATCCGTCCAACCTACTTCACCAGCTTGTGAAAAACCAGAGTGAGAGAACACATCTGAAAGCACTGGGTAATGATGAGGCAGGTTATACTGAAACATGCACTGCCAGAGTTTGAACCAAGTTCTGCTGAAGACCTGTGTGACCGCGGTAAGTCATGTAAATATGAACCGTTCCCCAATTTGTAAAACGTATTCTTTTCATGTCCCCAAACTGGTAGGAGCGAAGAGTGTCGGGGCGTTATTGGAGCCGTTTCTCAGCGCTCCACAGTGCACACCAAGAGGGCAGGTGTCCTCGCACTCGGTTTCTAAACTCTGGCTCTGGGCTTCTCTAGCCTCGCTCTCTTATTTACAGATGAAGAAGGCTCAGAGACCGAGTGACTTGTCCACGGTCACACAAGGAGTAGTGTTACAGAATCGATTCCAGGGCCACCGGGTCTGTAAGGCATTTGGCGCGGTGGCCGTTGGATGAGCAGCCAGCAATGGCGGCTCTGCAATGTCGACACCGCAAAGCCAAGCCAAGGCCCATCACCTAGCGGCCGGTTCACGCACTACAAGAAAAGTGCCGTGAAAAAAGACTCTGGGTGCTGCGGCAGACGGGAGCCAATACGCGCTAAGTTCGCTCTGCTAATTCCTTTTTTCTATTGGTCCTTCCAACTGTCAATCAATTATTTGACTGTCTCTTATTGGCTTGCCGTCAATCATTTTACTCAGTCTACCAATCACACGCTCTTTGCCAAGTGCTTTTTTTCGTCCTGACGACTCTTTCTGAGTCTGACGAATTTAGCCAGTTCCTTTATTCCATTGGCCAGATCAGACTCCTCCTCTCGTTTATCCTGTTGGGGGCGGAAGTGAGAAAGCCCTTATTCGTATTGGCTTAGATTTGCAAGCGGCAGTTGTCTATCAAATCTATCAAGTCGCCCTTAGCGCTCAGGAAGTACGACACCGGAAGGGGTGGGCTTTGCGAAGATGGCGGCGCTGGTGAGTTTGGTGTGGTTTCTTCCTCGCGTAGCACTTTTCTTTACGCCTCCTCTCCCTTCTGTAGGGGGTGCTGGAGTCCGACCTGCCAAGTGCCGTGACACTTCTGAAAAATCTCCAGGAGCAAGTGAGTAGTGTCGCCTCTGGAATAAATTAGTCCTAATCACTTGTTTTATTTGGGCTAATTTCAGGTGATGGCTGTAACTGCACAAGTGAAATCACTGACACAAAAAGTTCAAGCTGGTGCCTATCCTACAGAAAAGGTAAGATGTACTCAAACAGTAAGCATCCCCTGATCTGTTTTTCTTTCTGTTTTGTTCAACTCAGGGTCTCAGCTTCTTGGAAGTGAAAGACCAGCTGCTGCTCATGTACCTTATGGATTTGACCCACCTCATTCTGGACAAAGCCTCAGGAGGATCTCTTCAGGGACATGATGCAGTTTTGAGACTGGTGGAGATTCGCACGGTATGAAGCATTTGGCTTCTTGGAGTTTTAGGAAATATAATCCTGATTAACTACCATGTTGTAGGTTTTGGAAAAGCTTCGTCCCTTGGACCAAAAGCTGAAGTATCAAATTGACAAGCTGATCAAGACTGCAGTGACAGGCAGCCTTAGTAAGTGAGGAGACCATCATGAAGTTGTGGGGTTTTGTAAAATTCATTGGGTTATTTATTTCAGGTGAGAATGACCCACTTCGTTTTAAGCCTCATCCCAGCAATATGATGAGCAAGGTAAGGGGTTGTAGTATTCTCCTGATTTTTTTTCCTAAATTTGCAGACATTGTTTCTTTTGTAGTTGAGCTCTGAGGATGAGGAGGAAGATGAAGCAGAAGATGACCAGTCTGAGGCTTCAGGGAAGAAATCTGTGAAGGGAGTGTCTAAGAAATATGTTCCTCCACGCTTGGTTCCAGTACATTATGGTATAAACTTTGGCTGCTGCCTCCTCAGCATGCTTGGATAACCCTGCTTATTTTCATCATGTAGATGAAACAGAAGCTGAGCGGGAGAAGAAGCGTCTAGAACGAGCCAAGAGACGGGCATTGAGCAGCTCTGTCATTCGTGAACTTAAGGAGCAGTACTCAGATGCTCCAGAGGAAATCCGTGATGCTCGGCATCCCCATGTTACCCGCCAGAGTCAGGAGGACCAACACAGGTCTGAGCCCTTGCATTAGAAATTATTCCTGCTGAGCCTGCTGGAAACTGTCTTTCTCTGGCAGGATTAACTATGAGGAGAGCATGATGGTGCGTTTGAGCGTCAGTAAGCGAGAGAAAGGACGGCGAAAACGAGCAAATGTCATGAGCTCACAACTTCATTCCCTTACACACTTCAGTGACATCAGTGCTTTGACAGGGGGAACTGTTCATCTTGATGAGGTGAGGTTGAGATATGGTTGTAGTAGGATGTGTGCCATTCCATCACTTCTCCATCTGTCTCCAGGATCAGAATCCTATTAAGAAGCGGAAGAAGATACCTCAGAAAGGTCGGAAGAAAAAAGGTCAGTGAACTGCTGGGACTTAGGTGATCAGGTGCAAGGTGGGGAGTACAAATTGAGTCTCTTTGGATTTGCCATTCTGGGTCTCACCAAGCCCTGTAGTATCTCTTCCATACTGGGCAATAATCTCCTTAGGTGGGCTTTTATTTTTTGCTTTCCTGAGCTGGAAATCAGCATCATTCACAAAATGAATCTCTGGATTCTGCCTCTAAGGTCCCACAGCTCCTGTTCAGGCTTCCCTAAATAGAACTGGTAAAGTGTCACTTGAAGGAACCATTATCCCATTTCAATTTTATTCCTACTTCTCGTCTTTTGTCCTGGGAAGATATTCAGGGTACTGCCTAGGAGACCCCACCCCTGTGAGCCCTTCCCTCTAGATGTCCTGTTTTCCTGTCCCTTTAGCTTTTCCAACTGTCCTTTGCCTCATTCTTGGTTTCCCTTCCTTTCAGGTTTTCGGAGGCGGCGGTGATTATGGGTGTACATATTTGTATATTTTTTGTCATCCTGAGATACTTCTAATTTCATTGTATATAGGTGGTTTTCCCTGGAATTCATTAATTGTTTGCTTTGGACATGTGGAAAGAGCCTTACTAATAAAATTGATTTTGCTTATGAATTAAAGCCCCTTTTTGCACATGTATTGTACGACTGGAGTCGTTGGGTTTGGGATATTTTTGGTGAGTGGTTGGTGAAAAGGGAAATTTTTTTTGGAAGTGCAAAACATTTGTATTGTTTTCTTTGATAATATATTTTTCCCAAAAACTAAAAATTGGTTACGTCACAAAAAGTATTGAGAGACGAGGCTGGTATAATCAACTCTTTCAACCCATGTTGCCACAACTTCCTGTATGATTTGTTATAATACAATACAGATTGAGATATTAACACATGAATTTTAGGTTTTATTAGTGTTATCTGGGCTGGCCACCAGGTGGCATAAGTGGTTCAAGAAACTTGAGCTTGGCTGTAATCAAAAGCAAGATAGAACCTTTCCACATCAGCAAGATTATTCTTATCTCCACTTCTCTGAATGTTTTTCATTTCTTTCTGAAATAGCATGAACATAAGGCTGATCTTTGGTCAGTTACTGAGGGAGTTTGTAGAAAATAGTAGAGTGAGTAAGAAGGCTAGAGTGAAGAGTCAGTATAGTCTTGTGTTTTTCAGACTCTGACCCCCACCCCCCCGCCTTCAACTGAGGGTCATTTTACCAGAGTCAATAAAGGCCAACCCTTCTATAAAGAGCTGGCAAAAAAAAAAAAAAAAAAAAAATGCCAGCAGACAAGCAGAACATTCCTAGCTTA